GGTAAGGCCATGTGGGTCATGTGTCCACTGAACGGGGGCCCTTCCCTGCCTGGCAGCCTAGGCAGAGAGAGGGAGAGGAGACAGAGAGAGAGACAGCTTACGCCATTATTTCTGCGTATCAGAGACTTTTAGTACTTTCACTAATTGACTACTGCTATCTAGAAGGCAGAGCCAGGTGTACAGGATGGAACATGAAGGTGGACTAGGAGTGTGACCACTGAAGCACAGCATCACAGGGAGACGGTTAGGCCTCCGGATAACTGCGGGCGGGTCTGACTGATGTCAGGCCCTCCACAAGAGGTGGAGGAGCAGAGTCTTCTCTAAACTCCCCAGGGGAAAGGGAAACTCCCTTTCCCTGTCTGCTAAGTAGCAGGTGTTTTCCCTTGACACTGACGCTACTGCTAGACCATGGTCTGCTTGGCAACAGGTGTCTTCCCAGATGCTGGCATCACCGCTACACCAAGGAGCCCTCTGGTGGCCCTGTCCTGGCATAACAGAAGGCTCGCACTCTTGTCTTCTGGTCACTCCTCACTATGTCCCCTCAGCTCCTATCTCTGTATGGCCTGGTTTTTCCTAGGTTATGATTGTAGAGTGAGGATTATTATAATATTGGAATAAAGAATAAGTACTACTAATGATTAATTATATTCATATATAATCATATCTAAGATCTATATCTGGTATAACTATTCTTGTTTTATATTTTATTATACTGGAACAGCTCATGTCCTCGGTCTCTTGCCTTGGCACCTGAGTGGCTTGCCACCCACAATCCTGACTAACACAGTGAAACCCCGTGTCTACTAAAAATACAAAAATTAGCCAGGCATGTGGATGTGCGCCTGTAATCCCAGCTACTCAGGAGGCTGAGGCAGGAGAATTGCTTGAACCCGGGAGGTGGAGCTTGCAGTGAGCTGAGATTGCGCCATTGCACTCCAGCTTGGGCAACAGAGCGAGACTGTCTCAAAAAAAAAAAAAAAAAAAAAAAAAGCAGGCATTTCACAGCCATGTTCATCGCATCAATATTCACAATGGCTAAAACAGGCCGGGTGTGGTGGCTCACGCCTGTAATCCCAGCGCTTTGGGAGGCTGAGGCTGACAGATCATCTGAGGTCAGGAGTTCAAGACCAGCCTGGCCAACATGCTGAAAACCTGTCTCTACTAAAAATGCAAAATTTAGCCAGGCGTGGTGGTGGGTGCCTGTAATCTCAGCTACTCCGGAGGCTGAGACAGGAGAATGGCCTGGACCCAGGAGGCGGAAGTTGCAGTAAGCCGAGATCGTGTCACTTCACTCCAGCCTGGACAACAGAGTGAGACTCTGTCTCGAAAAAAAAAAAGGACAAAATGCTGTAGGATTCCACTGATATGACGTACCTGGAGTCAGCAGAGCCACAGAGACAGATGGTAGAATGGTGAGTGCCAGGGGCTGGGGTCCATTGTTTAAGCCCCGCCTCTGAGGTTCGCGTCCCCCCACAGCCCGCAGGGCCCCGGACCCCGGCTTCCAGGAGCGCTTCTTCCAGCAGCGTCTGGACCACTTCAACTTCGAGCGCTTCGGCAACAAGACCTTCCCTCAGCGCTTCCTGGTGTCGGGTGAGACCCCGGCCCCGGCCCGGCCGCCCCCGCGGCACCCTCGCCTCATCCGCCCTCCCCACAGACAGGTTCTGGGTCCGGGGCGAGGGGCCCATCTTCTTCTACACTGGGAACGAGGGCGACGTGTGGGCCTTCGCCAACAACTCGGCCTTCGTCGCGGAGCTGGCGGCCGAGCGGGGGGCTCTACTGGTCTTCGCGGAGCACGTGGGTGCCGGGCGGGGTCGCGGGCGGGGTCGGCGGGGCCGGGCTCAATGGCACGTTCCCCCAGCGCTACTACGGGAAGTCGCTGCCGTTCGGTGCGCAGTCCACGCAGCGCGGGCACACGGAGCTGCTGACGGTGGAGCAGGCCCTGGCCGACTTCGCAGAGCTGCTCCGCGCGCTACGACGCGACCTCGGGGCCCAGGATGCCCCCGCCATCGCCTTCGGTGGAAGGTGGGCGCCTCCCCCGGCCTCCGCACCCCCTCCGTTCCGACAGATCAAGGACTTGTTCCTACAGGGAGGTGAGGTCCTCCCACCGCCTCCCACTGCCTGACCAAACTTCAAGTCTCTGCCCCTTCCACGCAGCCTACGACACGGTCCGCTGGGAGTTCGGCACCTGCCAGCCGCTGTCAGACGAGAAGGACCTGACCCAGCTCTTCATGTTCGCCCGGAATGCCTTCACCGTGCTGGCCATGATGGACTACCCCTACCCCACTGACTTCCTGGGTCCCCTCCCTGCCAACCCCGTCAAGGTGAGGCGCCGCCTCCCAGGGCGCAGGGAGAGCCCGCTGAGTCGCCGCTGCCCCTGCACTCCAGGTGGGCTGTGATCGGCTGCTGAGTGAGGCCCAGAGGATCACGGGGCTGCGAGCACTGGCAGGTGCCCTTCCCCCGGCCCCAGATGGGCAAGTGGGCCGCTGGGCCCCAGCGCCTCTCCTCCCCAGGGCTGGTCTACAACGCCTCGGGCTCCGAGCACTGCTACGACATCTACCGGCTCTACCACAGCTGTGCTGACCCCACTGGCTGCGGCACCGGCCCCGACGCCAGGGCCTGGGACTACCAGGTGTGGGGGTGTGGGTGGCCTGGAACCACTCGGGCTGGCCTGACTCAGGCTGGGGCACCTGCAGGCCTGCACCGAGATCAACCTGACCTTCGCCAGCAACAATGTGACCGATATGTTCCCGGACCTGCCCTTCACTGACGAGCTCCGCCAGCGGTACTGCCTGGACACCTGGGGCGTGTGGCCCCGGCCCGACTGGCTGCTGACCAGCTTCTGGGGGGGTGGTAAGGCTGAGGGGGGGTGGGCCAGCGTCCTGGCCCACATCACAACTTTCTCTGCCCCTTGCAGATCTCAGAGCCGCCAGCAACATCATCTTCTCCAACGGGAACCTGGACCCCTGGGCAGGGGGCGGGGTGAGTCCTGGCCTGGGCCCTATGACCCCGTTTCACCTGATGGAGTTCTTTCCACTGACCACAGATTCGGAGGAACCTGAGTGCCTCAGTCATCGCCGTCACCATCCAGGGGGGAGCGCACCACCTCGACCTCAGGTGCGGAGGGAGGTGGCCTGGCGGTGGTCGCGGCTGACGGGCCCCCTCTGTGCCCGCTCCCCAGAGCCTCCCACCCAGAAGATCCTGCTTCCGTGGTTGAGGCGCGGAAGCTGGAGGCCACCATCATCGGCGAGTGGGTAAAGGCAGCCAGGCGTGAGCAGCAGCCAGCTCTGCGTGGGGGGCCCAGACTCAGCCTCTGAGCACAGGACTGGAGGGGTCTCAAGGCTCCTCATGGAGTGGGGGCTTCACTCAAGCAGCTGGCGGCAGAGGGAAGGGGCTGAATAAACGCCTGGAGGCCTGGCCATGTATGTCCCGTCCTTCCTGTCTGTGGGGC